CTATGATCGTGCCACTGCACTTCAGCCTGGGTAACAGAGCAAGACCCTGTCTCAAATAAGTAAATAAATAAACAAACAAACCCTTAAAAGCCCACACAACATAGCACGAGCTGGTACAGAGGCAGCTGGGCCCATCTTACTGTGTGAAGCTGTGCACCTCAGGGGATTCTGGTGAGCCAAAGACAGTGGCATGGGGACGTTTCCTAGGGAAACTTCCTGGAATCTGATTCCAGGACTGGGCCCCTGGCCCTTTTCCTGACACCCAGCCCCCATGCCTGCCCAAGAGAAATGGTTCCTTCCCCCAGAAAGTAAAGCACAGTCTCTGTCCTCTCTATTTGAGGCCTTACTTCTCAGGGTCTAAAGGGAAATGGTGCCTGAGAGGCAGAATCTGCAGCTGCCAGGCGTGTTTGAGAACTTAGAACCCCATTTATAGCTGGATCACACCCTCTATCCCCAAGCTGAAATGGGCCTGGAAGAATCGGATTAACCAACTTCTTCCCAAGGTGTGGGGCATCCGGATTGGGGGGAGTTCCCAGCCTGTTTCCCAAGTTCACTCTTAGGGAGAGAGTTCTGTGCCAGTCTTGGGGGGACCCAGAGGGCCCTTGACTAGGAGTCCCTAAATGAATTCAGGGTCCCTCAGGAGACAATAACCTTCAGAAACCCCGAGTGCTAAAATAAATGGTCCTGCCCTCTCCACCCTGCAAAATGCCCTTCTTTCTACCTGTGAGGACAACTGCAGTGCTCGCTTTGAAATTTCAAATAACACAATCTTTCCACAAAATGCATCTTCCATTTTTCTGTTTTGGTGGCTCTGCCTTGCTGGCATCATGAACGCGTCCTGGGTAAAGCCATCCTCATGAGCTGGCATTGCGGCTCTGGGAGTCACCTCCCGGCCAAGAGCAGGTGCAACCCAGGCTCGAGACTCCACACCCGGAACCCTCAAAACCGGGAACGCTGTAGGGCTGCGGCTGCATGGGGAATGGGATCTGGGAGGGACTTCCTGTCTTCCCTACTCCCAGTCTCCACCCAACTCCCCCGCCCGCCCCGTGCAGGCTGTGGAGACTCCCTTCCCGGGGGAGGGGGCCCCCACTGCCGCAGGTGCCCCCTCTGCCTCCACCCCGGTGAGAAGGGGGTGCTGGGGAGGGCATCTGGATCCCGAGACCGGCGCAGATGATCAGCTTGCAGGAGGGGATGGGGTCAAAGGTGGAAGGCTTCAAGCTGGCAGGAGAGAAGGGGGCCAGGACCGGGTTTGGGAAGGAGAAGGACATTGTCTGCCAGGACCGAGAGCAGGATGGGCATCCCAGGCCTGGGGCAGGTGGTTGCAGCTGCAGGGGGGCTGCTGAGAGCGGGCAGGTTGATTTCTGAATTCCTGGTGGGCATGGGAGTCAGGTAGGGACACACGGTGTATGTCCTGGGGTCGGAAGCGAGGGCTGGTTTCTGTCTGCTCTTCTAGGCTCCTGGCCAGAAGCTGGAGGGGGCTTGGCCAAAAAGAGGGAGAAACAACTCAGCTGTTCTTTCTAGCTCTGAAATAGAAAATGTCTGCAGACGGCGGAGGCATCCAGGACACCCAGGACAAGGAGACACCCCCGGAGGTACAGATGGGGCTGGCTGAGGGAGGTGTGCGCATCTGGGTGCTGATGGGGCTGTCCTTTCTAGGTTCCAGATCGTGGACATCCTCATCAGGAAATGCCTTCTAAGCTGGGGGAGGCGGTACCTTCAGGGGACACTCAGGAGTCACTGCACATTAAGATGGAGCCCGAAGAGCCACACTCCGAGGGGGCATCGCAGGAGGATGGGGCTCAAGGTGCCTGGGGCTGGGCACCCCTAAGTCACGGCTCTAAGGAGAAAGCTCTCTTCCTGCCTGGCGGAGGTAGGAGAGGGACGGGGAAGAGGCGCTTTCCCTGATCACCGTGAGGACCTCTCTCCTCCCACAGCCCTCCCCTCCCCCCGGATCCCCGTGCTTTCCCGAGAGGGGAGGACCAGAGACCGGCAGATGGCTGCAGCGCTCCTCACTGCCTGGTCCCAGGTGAGTGGCCCTTCCCCGGCCCCTGCATGGTATCCTGGAGAGTGGATGTTTCACATTGTTTCAGATGCCAGTGACTTTCGAGGATGTGGCCTTGTACCTCTCCCGGGAGGAGTGGGGACGGCTGGACCACACGCAGCAGAACTTCTACAGGGATGTCCTGCAGAAGAAAAATGGGCTGTCACTGGGTAAGCACTCGCCTGGAGGGGGGACTGGGGTGCCTGTGACAGCACAGCATCTCTTTCTGGGCAGGCTTTCCCTTCAGCAGGCCTTTCTGGGCCCCTCAAGCGCACGGCAAGGGTGAGGCCTCGGGCTCCAGCCGGCAGGCAGGAGATGAGAAGGAGTGGAGAGGCGCGTGCACAGGTGAGGGACGGGCGCGCGCCTTTGTCTGCGGGGTCCCTAGCTGGAAACGACTTTCTTTTTCCAGGAGCCGTCGAGGTGGGGCAGAGGGTGCAGACCTCATCCGTGGCAGCCCTTGGGAATGTGAAGCCCTTCAGAACCAGGGCAGGGAGAGTCCAGTGGGGCGTCCCGCAGTGCGCGCAGGAAGCAGCCTGCGGCCGGAGCTCAGGGCCGGCCAAAGACTCCGGGCAGCCGGCTGAGCCAGATCGCACCCCGGATGCAGCTCCGCCAGACCCCAGTCCCACGGAGCCCCAGGAGTACCGCGTCCCGGAGAAGCCCAACGAGGAGGAGAAGGGCGCCCCGGAGAGTGGCGAGGAGGGCCTGGCCCCTGACAGTGAGGTGGGCAGGAAGAGCTACCGGTGCGAGCAGTGCGGCAAGGGCTTCAGCTGGCACTCGCACCTGGTGACGCACCGGCGCACGCACACGGGCGAGAAGCCCTACGCCTGCACTGACTGCGGGAAGCGCTTCGGCCGCAGCTCGCACCTCATCCAGCACCAGATCATCCACACGGGCGAGAAGCCCTACACCTGCCCCGCCTGCCGGAAGAGCTTCAGCCACCACTCCACGCTGATTCAGCACCAGCGCATCCACACCGGAGAGAAGCCCTACGTGTGCGACCGCTGCGCCAAGCGCTTCACCCGCCGCTCGGACTTGGTCACCCACCAGGGCACCCACACGGGCGCCAAGCCGCACAAGTGCCCCATCTGCGCCAAGTGCTTCACGCAGAGCTCGGCGCTAGTCACCCACCAGCGCACCCACACTGGGGTCAAGCCCTATCCGTGCCCCGAGTGCGGCAAGTGCTTCAGCCAGCGTTCCAACCTCATCGCGCACAACCGCACACACACAGGCGAGAAGCCCTACCACTGCCTCGACTGCGGCAAGAGCTTCAGCCACAGCTCGCACCTCACCGCGCACCAGCGCACCCACCGTGGCGTGCGGCCCTACGCCTGCCCGTTGTGCGGCAAGAGCTTCAGCCGGCGCTCCAACCTGCACCGGCACGAGAAGATCCACACCACCGGGCCCAAGGCCCTGGCCATGCTGATGCTGGGGGCGGCGGCGGCGGGGGCTCTGGCCACACCCCCACCCGCTCCCACCTAGGAGGCCAGGAAAGGGGGAGCGGGGCGCCCAGGGCCACTGGAACAGCCCCACTGGAGTCAAGGCTCCGAGGGAGGAGAGAGGGGCTCGGGAAGGGAGCTGGGGCGGTGAGGGCATGGGGTGAGGCATGGCGATGGGGGAGGGCGAGGGCGAGAAAGGGCAGGCACTCTGCGAATTAAAGGCCTTGGACTTGAAGCGCCCGCCTACACAGCTTTGTCTCCTGGTGC